TTGAAATTGAACGTATTTGTTCCCTAATGTCTGCCCTTTCCTGCAACAGAACCTCGGTCTTTATTAATTCACGGCTGGGAGCTGTCCCAAATCATTGACATTTGGCAAGAAAAGTGGGGGTTGGGAGGGGCGGGGAGGTAGAAGAGTGTGGTGAACACGAAAGAAGACGCAGCAGGAGGAAGTTCGGAATGAATGAGAGGTCGAACGAATGAATGAACGGATGGAAACCGCACAAGAAGGGGACGGCAGAGAGGACAGGGAAGGAGCCAGGGTCACCCGCTAGAGTCTCGCCTAAGCGGGGTTCAGGAAGGACAGCGAGGGACCCACGGGCTGCGACCTGCTGGGACGCGTGCGCCTGCAAAATCCGTCCCGCGCGCAGCCTCCCGGCCTCCCAGAGAAGGCTAGAGTCCAAGGAGTCACAGTTTTAAAAGACAGAAATGTTCACGACTTATTTTACACAGCACACACTCACACATGCGCGGTGTGCAGGGTCTTCTCCAGCAGCGCCTGGGAAGATAACGTGACAAGAGCGCTCCCGCCCCCGGCGAGCCCCAATTCCCCTTAAAAAATGTCAATGCATTTTAGGGGCTTCTTTCGCCACTGAGTTTTGGGGGTGTAGGCAAGGGGTGGGGAGAGACGTGGACGGGGAGATTGGACTTTATTTTATTTCGTTTCTTCTCTGCAAAGCTGTATTTGTGACATGCGTTATAGAGGAAGATGTGTGGAGTGTATTTCCATTTTGAACGAGCTCTATCAGAACAAAGATTCGTTTATTCTTAAGATTTTACGTCAGTGTTCGATTTGTTAGTATTGTAGTCGCAAGGGTATTTAATGTTCGCTGTAAGGTGAACTCGGAGGTTTGAGAAGGTTTACGTATCTGCCCCAGCGGAGGTCGAAGTTAACCTCGGTCCCTTCCCCAGTGCTTCCCGTTCCGGATTAAAAAGCGCAAGGCCCGCCTCGCTCTTCCTGCAGCAATTTGCAAACGGGTACGCTCTCGGAAGCTGCTACGGGTTCGGTCACCTTCCTCTTCGGCGTCTGGCCCGGCGCTCGCGGACAGGCGCCCGCGTTGGGGGCCGGGGGATTGAGGTGTCCGGTCCTCCCGGGACACATTCACACACAAGCGCAGCCGCCAGAAAGCTGCCGAGGACCAGGCCGGCGCCCAGGGTCGTGGGCGCCAGTGCGGATTTCGATTCTGAGATTCACCCTTTCTTCCCCGCCCTAACGCTGTGCTTCTCTGGCGCCCTCCCGGCGCCCGGGCTGCTTTGGGCCGCTAGGCACTCAGCTTCCAGCCGGGTTCGTCGGCCTCAGGGCGGAAAGAGATGGCCACAGCCGCGCGCCCGCAGCCTGGTACCTGTCCTTCCAGTCCCGCGCCTCGGGGTGCTCAGCTTTTATCCCTGCCTGCTCTCTGCAGGGAGTCCTGAGCTGGGGCCAGGAGCCCCGGGCCGCGGCGAGCTCACTTTCAGCAGCAGGGCTGGCACCTGGAGAAGAACAGCCTCTCCCCGCTGCCGTCCGGAGTGTAGGCGGGCTTTTTGGCGGGCGGGTGGGTTGCCCCGCCCGGCCTCTGGCCTTCTCCTCTCCAGACCACTCATCATCCGCGCCAGGTCTCAGGACGTCCAGGCTGCCCTCTTTCCAGCGGGGCGGGAGAGGGTGCATCCGAGGGTCTCACTCGGAATACAGAGTCCACGGTAGGCAATCGGTTTTATAATGAAACAATCCACGCTGCTGACCGGTGTTCCCTCCTCCCCGCAGCGTATCTGGTGCAGGCCGTGAGAGCAGCGGGCAAGTGCGATGCGGTCTTCAAGGGCTTTTCGGACTGTTTGCTCAAGCTGGGCGACAGCATGGCCAACTACCCGCAGGGCCTGGACGACAAGACGAACATCAAGACCGTGTGCACGTAAGTGTCCTCTCTGGCCGGCTGGACTTCGGTGCTTGTTCTGTTTTGTTCTGTTCCTCACCAGATACTGGGAGGATTTCCACAGCTGCACGGTCACAGCCCTTACGGATTGCCAGGAAGGGGCGAAAGATATGTGGGATAAACTGAGAAAAGAATCCAAAAACCTCAACATCCAAGGCAGCTTATTCGAACTCTGCGGCAGCGGCAACGGGGCGGCGGGGTCCCTGCTCCCGGCGTTCCCGGTGCTCCTGGTGTCTCTCTCGGCAGCTTTAGCGACCTGGCTTTCCTTCTGAGCGTGGGGCCAGCTCCCCCCGCGCGCCCACCCACACTCACTCCATGCTCCCGGAAATCGAGAGGAAGATCCATTAGTTCTTTGGGGACGTTGTGATTCTCTGTGATGCTGAAAACACTCATATAGGATTGTGGGAAATCCTGATTCTCTTTTTTATTTCGTTTGATTTCTTGTGTTTTATTTGCCAAATGTTACCAATCAGTGAGCAAGCAAGCACAGCCAAAATCGGACCTCAGCTTTAGTCCGTCTTCACACACAAATAAGAAAACGGCAAACCCACCCCATTTTTTAATTTTATTATTATTAATTTTTTTTGTTGGCAAAAGAATCTCAGGAACGGCCCTGGGCCACCTACTATATTAATCATGCTAGTAACATGAAAAATGATGGGCTCCTCCTAATAGGAAGGCGAGGAGAGGAGAAGGCCAGGGGAATGAATTCAAGAGAGATGTCCACGGACGAAACATACGGTGAATAATTCACGCTCACGTCGTTCTTCCACAGTATCTTGTTTTGATCATTTCCACTGCACATTTCTCCTCAAGAAAAGCGAAAGGACAGACTGTTGGCTTTGTGTTTGGAGGATAGGAGGGAGAGAGGGAAGGGGCTGAGGAAATCTCTGGGGTAAGAGTAAAGGCTTCCAGAAGACATGCTGCTATGGTCACTGAGGGGTTAGCTTTATCTGCTGTTGTTGATGCATCCGTCCAAGTTCACTGCCTTTATTTTCCCTCCTCCCTCTTGTTTTAGCTGTTACACACACAGTAATACCTGAATATCCAACGGTATAGATCACAAGGGGGGGATGTTAAATGTTAATCTAAAATATAGCTAAAAAAAGATTTTGACATAAAAGAGCCTTGATTTTAAAAAAAAAAGAGAGAGAGATGTAATTTAAAAAGTTTATTATAAATTAAATTCAGCAAAAAAAGATTTGCTACAAAGTATAGAGAAGTATAAAATAAAAGTTATTGTTTGAAATGGGGGTGTCGTTTGTTTCCTACCCCAACCTG